CACAGACCTGGAGTCTGATGTTCTGAGCATAACACTGGAAGGAGCTAAGAGCCCCAAAATAAATAAGACCGGAATTTAAAAACGTTAATCCCACGCCGGCTTGGCGCTGGCCTGGCTGTTACTCATTAACGCTCCCCACGGCGGAGACTCCGGCGACTCCGTCTGCGTTTTTATTACTTAATCTGGCTGGGTTTGGCTGCAGGGAGGCTCGTGGATTTGCTGGCCGGGTGTGCTGGAAGGCAGTTTATTCACAGAATAAGCAGCTTCCCACGCTGGACCCTGAGCCCCAGGCGCCGTCCGCGTAGACCCCGCGCCGCGCACCGCGGCCGGCGGGGGGCGCTCGGGTCGCACCGAGAGCAGCGCGGGCAGCCAGCGCCGGGTCGCAGCCGACCCGCAGAGCCCTTCGCGCCCTCCGAGGAAACAAAGTGCATCTTTGTCCGCGGCCCGAGGCGCCGCGTGGGAGACGCTGGGCAGGGGCCAGGCCGGGCCGGCCGCCGCCGCGTGCGGGGACCCTGGGCGCGCGTCACTGACCCGGGACTCAGACCCTCGCGGGCCTGGCGCGGACCGGAGGAAGCGGGCTGTGGCGCGCGGCCGAGCTGGCAGCCCTCCCACTCCGAGCACGGCTCGGGACCCGCACTGGCTCCTGCCGGGCCGCGGCGCTTCACGCGCCGTCACCGGGGCCCGTGCACTCCGCTTTCCGGGCTGGCGACGGGGCGGGAAGGGGGCAAGCGGGAGCCTGCGGGGGGGTGCTGGGGACTTCGGCTTGGCTGGGCCGCCTTTGAGTCGCCTGTCGGCCGGGCGGTGCCCGCCTTCGCTTTCGGTGCCGTCCCGGGGCGGGTCCTCGCTCCGACAGCCGCGCGCCAGCCCAGCTCAGCCCCGGCGCCGCGCGGCCGGGAGGACTCCAGCTCCCAGCAGGCCCCGCGCCGCGAGCACCGAGGCAGGAGGCGCGCCTGGGCCGGCGCTTGCGCAGTGCGGCCGCCCGAGCCTGCTAGTACCACACCCCCGGGAGGGACTGAGGGGAGGCAGAAGCATCCGAGGCATTAAAGCATCCGAGGGAGCCGGAGGGGAGGAGAATGGAGTGACAGAGACACGCGGAGGGTGGGGGGTGGGGGGGAGCGTGTTGAGGGAGGGGGGAGGGGGGACACAGAGGGAGGAAGAAGCGGCGGCGGCGGCGGCGGCGGCGGCGGCTCCTCTTTGCAGAGGGGGAAACTCTTGGGCTGAGAGCAGGAATAATGCGGTAGGCAAGGCGGGCTGCTGGCTCCCCCGGCTCCGGCAGCAGCGGCGGCAGCCCGAGCAGCGGCAGCAGCAGCGGCAGCACCCCAGGCGCTGACAGCCCCGCCGGCCGGCTCCGTTGCTGACCGCCGACTGTCAATGGAGCTGGAAAACATCGTGGCCAACACGGTCTTGCTGAAAGCCAGGGAAGGTAAGAGGCAGGGCCGGTACGTGCCCGGCGCGTCAGCCAGGCATCTTTTTCCCCATCTCTGCAGGGGGCGGAGGAAAGCGCAAAGGGAAAAGCAAGAAGTGGAAAGAAATCCTGAAGTTCCCTCACATTAGCCAGTGTGAAGACCTCCGAAGGACCATAGGTAAGCTGTCCTGCCTGGGGGCTGTGCGGGGAGTCTCATCACATTCTTCTTTTCTTGTCTCCAGACAGAGATTACTGCAGTTTATGTGACAAGCAGCCAATCGGGAGGCTGCTTTTCCGGCAGTTTTGTGAAACCAGGCCTGGGCTGGAGTGTTACATTCAGTTCCTGGACTCCGTGGTAAGTTCCTGCTCCTGAGGGATGGTCCTGTGTGTTATTGTTCTTTTTTCTCCTTCTGTTTTAGGCAGAATATGAAGTTACTCCAGATGAAAAACTGGGAGAGAAAGGGAAGGAAATTATGACCAAGTACCTCACCCCAAAGGTAAGGAGTCTTCCAAACCCCACAGCAGGTGGACTGACCACCTCCCTTCCCTTCCTTCTTCCAGTCCCCTGTTTTCATAGCCCAAGTTGGCCAAGACCTGGTCTCCCAGACGGAGGAGAAGCTCCTACAGAAGCCGTGCAAAGAACTCTTTTCTGCCTGTGCACAGTAAGTGCCGTAGTCACCTGGCCTGTCCTCCCAAATGTTCATCCTCTTGTTCCATCTGCACTAGGTCTGTCCACGAGTACCTGAGGGGAGAACCATTCCACGAATATCTGGACAGCATGTTTTTTGACCGCTTTCTCCAGTGGAAGTGGTTGGAAAGGTGAGTCCACCACACCCCATACAGATCAGGGATGAGACCAGTGTGGGATTCTTCTTTCTTCCAGGCAACCGGTGACCAAAAACACTTTCAGGCAGTATCGAGTGCTAGGAAAAGGGGGCTTCGGGGAGGTGAGTGAACATTCACGTTTTTAATTGAAAGTCCTGCCACCCTGGTTTCTTTCTTGCACTGCAGGTCTGTGCCTGCCAGGTTCGGGCCACGGGTAAAATGTATGCCTGCAAGCGCTTGGAGAAGAAGAGGATCAAAAAGAGGAAAGGGGAGTCCATGGCCCTCAATGAGAAGCAGATCCTCGAGAAGGTCAACAGTCAGTTTGTGGTGAGTGAGCATCTGGGCCCAGTGACCGGCTCACCTCCCCATGGCACTGTTCTTGTGCTCCCAGGTCAACCTGGCCTATGCCTACGAGACCAAGGATGCACTGTGCTTGGTCCTGACCATCATGAATGGGGGTGACCTGAAGTTCCACATCTACAACATGGGCAACCCTGGCTTCGAGGAGGAGCGGGCCTTGTTTTATGCGGCAGAGATCCTCTGCGGCTTAGAAGACCTCCACCGTGAGAACACCGTCTACCGGTGAGTGGAAGGCACCAAGGACTTCCAAGTCTCACACTCTGATGCTTGTTGTTTTTCCTTTCAGAGATCTGAAACCTGAAAACATCCTGTTAGATGATTATGGTAAGTCTTTTCCTACTCGGTAGCTGAGGTGACAGGGACCCACTGACCCTGCTGTCCCCCTCAGGCCACATTAGGATCTCAGACCTGGGCTTGGCTGTGAAGATCCCCGAGGGAGACCTGATCCGCGGCCGGGTGGGCACTGTTGGCTACATGGGTGAGTGCTGGGCTGCCTGTGTCAATGCACCTCCTCACTCCTCTCTCCTCTCCTCTGCCCCCAGCTCCAGAGGTCCTGAACAACCAGAGGTACGGCCTGAGCCCCGACTACTGGGGCCTTGGCTGCCTCATCTATGAGATGATCGAGGGCCAGTCGCCGTTCCGCGGCCGCAAGGAGAAGGTGAAGCGGGAGGAGGTGGACCGCCGGGTCCTGGAGACGGAGGAGGTGTACTCCCACAAGTTCTCCGAGGAGGCCAAGTCCATCTGCAAGATGGTGAGCTCCTGGTGGCCAGATGCCACCCTCAAGGGACGTGGCTTCATGGGGCTCTCTGTTTCAGCTGCTCACGAAAGATGCGAAGCAGAGGCTGGGCTGCCAGGAGGAGGGGGCTGCAGAGGTCAAGAGACACCCCTTCTTCAGGAACATGAACTTCAAGCGCTTAGAAGCCGGGATGTTGGACCCTCCCTTCGTTCCAGACGTGAGTAGCCTCCCCCAGCCCCCAGCAGCTCCCATATGTGTGACCGGCCCTCTGCCCCTGGCAGCCCCGCGCTGTGTACTGTAAGGACGTGCTGGACATCGAGCAGTTCTCCACTGTGAAGGGCGTCAATCTGGACCACACAGACGACGACTTCTACTCCAAGTTCTCCACGGGCTCTGTGTCCATCCCATGGCAAAACGAGGTGAGCAGGGCAGACCACTTGCTTTGGTCTGGCGGCCTGTGTTTTGTTTTCACGGCCCCTCCAGATGATAGAAACAGAATGCTTTAAGGAGCTGAACGTGTTTGGACCTAATGGTACCCTCCCGCCAGATCTGAACAGAAACCACCCTCCGGAACCGCCCAAGAAAGGGCTGCTCCAGAGACTCTTCAAGCGGCAGGTGAGACACCCATGCCTGGCCAGTCCTGGCATCTCCACCCCGTCTCCCCCAACCCCAACCCCAGCATCAGAACAATTCCAAGAGTTCGCCCAGCTCCAAGACCAGTTTTAACCACCACATAAACTCAAACCATGTCAGCTCGAACTCCACCGGAAGCAGCTAGTTTCGGCTCTGGCCTCCAAGTCCACAGTGGAACCAGCCCAGACCCTTCTCCTTAGAAGTGGAAGTAGTGGAGCCCCTGCTCTGGTGGGGCTGCCAGGGGAGACCCCGGGAGCCGGGGAAGGAGGCCGTCCATCCCGTCGACGTAGAACCTCGAGGTTTCTCAAAGAAATTTCCACTCAGGTCTGTTTTCCGAGGCGGCCCCGGCCGGGGTGGATTGGATTTGTCTTTGGTGAACATTGCAATAGAAATCCAATTGGATACGACAACTTGCACGTATTTTAATAGCGTCATAACTAGAACTGAATTTTGTCTTTATGATTTTTAAAGAAAAGTTTTGTAAATTTCTCTACTGTCTCAGTTTACATTTTGTATATTTGTATTTAAATGAAAGTGAGACTTTGAGGGTGTATATTTTCTGTGCAGCCACTGTTAAGCCATGTGTTCCAAGGCATTTTAGCGGGGAGGGGGTTATCAAAAAAAAAAAAATGTGACTCAAGACTTCCAGAGCCTCAAATGAGAAAATGTCTTTATTAAATGTAGAAAGTGATCCATACTTCACCTTTGAAGGATTGGTTGTATTTACCCACATCTATCTCTGGAGCCATTTCCTCACATTGGTGTCACCCTTCTGTCGGCTTGGAACAATCTGAATTAAATGTTCCAGACACACGTGGGACTTCCCCCTCCCAGCCAGAATGTCCTCTCCTGGGGCCCTCGGAGTCGCCTAGGCTGAGCCCTTCTCCTCGAGGGGCACGCCGAGCCACTGTCGCACCCACCTCTGTCTGCTCTTCCTTCAGGAAGGCGGCTGGCACGCGGATCTAGGTGTTTGCAGCCTGGTGGGCGATGGGCCTCTTTCCTTCTAAGCAGGTCCTGACTGCTAAAGCCAGTCATTTGCAAGAGGTTTGCATTGGGGGATTTTTGCTCTATTTTTAACAGAAGCATAGGACCGTAAAGATGTGTCATGAAACCCCAAGTGTCCCAAAGCCTCGGGGCCCACAGGAGCATCGGGAAGTGAGGCAGTGCGCTCATCCTGACGGAGCAGCGTCGTGTCTGTAGCGGGGAGGGAGGCTGGCCCAGGGGCCCGGCATGTTCCTGAAGCGTTCACAGGGTTTTGAGACCTTCACAGCCCCATCAATGTGCTGGCCCATGTGGCATGGATGGGGTAGTCTCTCTGGGCAAATGAGAGGCCCAAGGAGAGACCAAGCCACCAAAGGGCTCAAGACAAAGTCACTGTTCCTTCCCCAGGAAGGTGGGGCAGAGGCAAGATCTATCGGACATTTCAAAGTTTCAGGCAGGAGCTCCTAGAGGACTTGGTGGCTTTGCCAGCCCAGGGGCCTCTGAAGGCAGCCCCCAGACCCTTGTAGCAGGGCTGTCCATCCCCAGGGAGCAGCTGGCCACCTCCTCCTGCCTCGAAGAAGTGACCAGGGGCCAATCTGCTCCCACCTCCCGTCCAGGACAGGGTGAACATTTGACCTCACTGTCCCCTGCCCGGCTGAGTCCCTGATGTCTGACTGTGCCACCCAGCAGCTGCCAGGGTCTCTCACCATGTGGACCCTGCCCTAGCTGCAGCTGCACCTCCTGTCAAAAGTGCAGACTCGCAGGTTCCACCCCAAACCACAGAATGGGAATGCCTGGGAGCCCACCCCTGCTGTGGGCTCTCAGCGGGGCTTTGGGGGTGATCATCCCAAACACATTTCTCTGGATGACGCAGGCAGCATTGGAGCATGAGCCGTGGGGAGGACAGTCGTGAGCACACCAGCTGTGAGGCCCGGTTTCCATGCCTAACCCCCGGACTCTACCCCTGGGTCCTGGGGCGTACCGCTAAAAGGGTCCTGGCCTTTGGGACTGATCATTTTGAGGCCCTTTTACAAAGAAATGGGGGAGAAGAAATAGCTGGGCTTCCCTCAAATCTTTTTAATGTGCAGTATTTTTTTGTTCAAGACCAGCTCTTGTTTTATGAGGCTCCTTCCATTACCTTTCTTGGGCTGAATGCAAAACAAATACAGCCACATTCAAGTCTTCCAAGGAAGTAGAAAACTCTTTGAATGGTATCTTAAGATCCTTAAGCTCTTGCTGAACTTCCTTTTTCAATGAAAAGAAGGACCATCATCCTAGGATGGTCACCAGCCCAAGCCACCACCCCAGCCACCCATCCAGGAGGTTGGTTCCTTTTGCCCAGTTCATAGCAGCTCAGTCCTTACCAGATGGATTCTTGGTGTTGGGAAGCAGCCTCTTTTTATTCCTGAAAGGCAATGCCCTGTCCGTTTGCAGTAGAGAATCCCCAGGGAGCAAGAAAGATGACAGAAGTGTGGCTGCCGTGTTTCTAGGTCATGAGAGCTCTGGCGATACTACCACAAGGCCTGCACGTGGACTCTATGATAACTTGAGTCTTCCATCATGTTTGCCACCAGCCCTCCCTGAGTGCCCAGAGGAGATGGGGGCAGAGTCACTTGGCCTACTAAAGCCTCCTGTTCCTTCTGGCTCATGCATTGCTTTGTGGTAAGAGAAAGGAAGTCTTTAGAACAGCGCCTGGGAATCAGCCCTTCTCCCTACTGAGTCCCCAGTCCTGTCCCTTCCCTGACTCGCTCCTCCTCCAACCTTGGTTTCTATAGCTGCATTTTTTTTTTTTTTTTTTTTTGAGACAAGATCTCATTGTGTTCCCCAGGCTGAAGTGCAGTGGCATGATTCTGGCTCACTGCAGCCTCAAACTCCTGAGTCCAAGCTATCCTCCTGCCTCAGCCTCCGAGGTAGCTGGGACCATAGGCGTGCACCACCATACTCAGCTAATTTTTAAAATTTTTTGTAGAGATGGGGGGGGGGTCTCCCCATGTTGCCCAGGCTGGCCTCGAATTCCTGAGCCCAAGCTATCCTCCTGCCTCAGCCTCCCAAAGTGCTGAGGTTATAGGTGTGAGCCACTGTCCCTGGCCTATACGGTCATTTTTTAAAAGATATTTTAAAATTAAAAGCAAACAACACTGTCCACCCATCTACCTGTCCAGGATAAGGCATATTTGGACGGTGAACGGATTTACTCTCGTTCATGCATTTGAGCGCTTCACAGAAGAGTCTTTCTTGCTCCAGGCATGACATTTTTTTTCACCAGACGTTCACTGACTTCGTGACTTTGAGGTGAGACATGGGATCTCTCAGAAGCGTCTCTGCATCTGCATTTCAGGAGATGAGCTGCTGTCCCTGGTGGACAGAGGCGGTCTCTGCCATGGTCACCATGATGCCCTACAAGTGTTTATTGAGTCCCCTGGGGGGCACCCAGAATACCACCCAAAATAGCAAGAAGACCCGGTCCCCGCCTTGCGGACGATGCACTCACATGCCACAGCAACCCATTCTCGCCTCTTCCTTGGCCGGGAACCCGGGGCTCTAGGGCTGCTCGCTGCTGCTGTGGCCTGCGCAGCCACGGGAGGCTTCCTGAAAGGCATTGCTCGGAGGGGCGGGGGCGGGGAGGCCTAGCCTGCCCCACAGACACAGCTGTGAGGCCTGGGTCATACACATACCAGCAAGCAGCTGCCGAGACAAATGGTGGTGGGAAGTCCTGGGAACACACACAGCCTTTGCATTGACAGCACAAGTAGGATCAGAGCCCAGGTGAGCCCCTGAGGATACCGAGGCCTTCCCTCCCTGAGGCCCGCAAGTCTCCATGCGTCTCCCGGGAGCCTGGCCCCGCTGCAGAAATCCCTTCTCTTCCTCCACACCCTGTCCTTTCCCCAAAGGCTCGTGTTATCAGTTCCAGCTACCCATCGACTTTCCCACCGAGCCGCTGCCCTCAAAACGGAGGGGGCACCGCAGCCTCCTTGAGCCTGGCATCCCAGGCCTTGCCAAAGGGGACGGTGGCTTCCTGGATAATTGGAAATCTCTGAGAAGAAGAGGAAACACCTGAGTGACACTCAGCTGTCCTCTGGGGTCCCCTGGTGTGCATGCACGTCCTCCTGAATACCTGTACTTCCAAGAGGTGGTCTCCTGTTTTCATAACCCAACACTCTGAGATAGGATCTTCCAACTTTTTAGCCCCGGCTGTGGAAAGATAGTGAGTATGAAGTCTTTGTGCATTTGGAAGTGACATCGCTGTGTGGATTATGAATACAGAGAGCTGCCATCTTCCTGATCACAATAGACCACGATTGCAAAGCCTCCTCTCCCAGAGACCCCTTCTGCGCCTGCCCTCCCCACCCACCACCCAGCTGTTGAAGCTCAGCGTGTGCAAGTCAGACCCTGCACAGGCCGGGGGTGTCTCACCTGGCCTAAACGTAAAGGCTTGTGCCGGAGACAGTGATTGAAAACATTTGAAAAGCCAGCTCTCCCTGGCAGAGAAAGACACTTCCCCCCCAAAGTGGAATTTAGATGTCTTTCCCTAGTCCATCAAGAAGTCATTTTTGTAACAGTCCCTAAGCGAGTGTTCTCAATTAGAAGAGTTTAGTGGCTTTTGGTGTTGTTAAAATAATAAGAATCCTTCTAGCATCCAAAGCTTTCTAATTTTTTTCAGGGAGATTTGGACATTAATGAATGGAAACTTCCACAGTGGCGGTCACTCCTGAAGGCAGCGGCTTCTGTTCTCCCGCTGCTGTAACTCTGTGTGTTCCGTCTATCGCGTCACAGTGCCGCTGGATCTAGATGGAGCCACTGTTGTTGTTTTTAAAAGAGAAATAAATTCCTTAATGGAAGTAGCATGGCATCGGCATCTCTCTCCTGCTGCTGA